TGATAGTCTAAAAATTGGAGTGATTTTTTAAAAATAATGGATTTAATACATTAAGATATTTTTATCTTTACTATGAAGTCATGATTTATATAGCTTACACTGTTAGAATATGTTGGCTATATTTTTTAAAGCAGAATTCTAGGAAAATTCCCTTATATGTCATTCAATCATTCTTTTACTATAACTGTAATAAAAACCAACTGCTTCTTTAATAGGTGCATCTATACATCTTGCTAGAAATTTCCAATTATGATTTTCCTAGTAGCAAACAAAAACAAAATTAATGGCAGCTACATCCCCCAAAGCCTAAGCCGTATTAGTAATGAACTCTCAAAGGAAGTTGTTGATGCAAAAAATAATAAGGTGGAAATTACTGTAATAATCCAAATGTAGAAATAAAGGAAAGAATTATCAAAATGCAGAGAGCAGTTTTCCTGCCATGATCCCATTAACTGTTAAAATAGCCTGTGCACAGTAGTATTTCGACATTACTGAGATCTTTGAACTACATAAAATCCATATATTATTAACTGTATTCTTTAATTCAATTGGCTTATATTGGACAGAAATTACTCTGTTATCATATAACCACACCCATGCCCTAGCTTAGATTTTAACAAGCTAGTTTGTTTTAATGAAAGTGCTTGGTTGCATTAAAATGGGAAGTTGTGATCACACTTGCGGTGATCTTAATCTAAAGTAAGTCACAGAAACATGTTTTTTGCATTACTGGAATAAGATATGTGATCCTTTGTCTTCACTGAAGAAGCTTTATAGCTCTTCCAAGTAGTGACTAAATTTTAATCTTTAGGTCCATGCAAGTAGGTAGACTTACCTAGATGAGCTTTGATAGGAAATAGGGATTTAGTAGCAGGTAGTCTTAATTACTATTGGCAAAATGCCTTAATTTACATTTCTTTTTTTTTTTTTTTTTTTTTTGAGACGGAGTCTCGCTCTGTCGCCCAGGCTGGAGTGCAGTGGCGGGATCTCGGCTCACTGCAAGCTCCGCCTCCCGGGTTCACGCCATTCTCCTGCCTCAGCCTCCCACATTTCTAAGAATCCAGAAGACTTAAATATAAGATGCAAAATGGCTTTAACCTAGTTACTGTTAATTCTGAAATCGTCACATAAAATCTCAAAACAGACTGTGGAGTCTGAGAAACTTCGATTCATCTGCAAATCCATCATATTCTAGGCAATTTACTTAACATCTGATGGCCTCCATTTCCTCATCTGTGAAATGGGGATTATAAATAAGCACCTGATAGGGTTGCCTTGACAATTTAATGATAGAATATATGTAAAGTTTCTCAAATGGCTGGATATAACAGACATTCAATAAAGGTTCCCCATCCCTTACCCATGTCTATATATATCTACTATTTGCTTCATGTTTTAAGTGCTGAGGCAAAAATAAGATTGAATAATTAAGGCAATGAGCATTCTTGAGATATAATTAGTATGTATTATATTATTATAATATATTCTTACAATATAATTAGTATATAGTATATAGCAAAGAGCCATAATACTAAGTAATGATAATAATAATACCCATTGAAGACTTACTTTTGTGTCAGGCACTATGTTTTACATGCATTTAATTTCATCTAATTTCAGATCAGTTCTGCGATTTAGGCATTATTGTCATCATCCTCATCCCCATTTTACAGATGAAATACTGAGGCTTAGAAAGACTGATTGCCCAAGTACCATCTAACACCAATCTTGGTCTGCTAACTCCTAATTCCATTGACTAGGTGCTTTGACTGGTTGGAATCAGTGAAGAAAACAAGGAAGATGGTAATATCCCTGTCTTAGCTTAGAGAGATGGTGTATCAAAAAAAGCTACAAGTAAGGGCCCTAGACCTGCACTGTCCAGTATAGTAGCTACTAACCACATGGAGCTATTAAGGACTTGAAATGTGGCTCTCATCTGGGTGCAGTGCTTGCTCTACTACTTACTAGCTTTGCCTATAGCAACTTACTTACCCTCTGTGCCTTTCTTCTGAAAATGGGGATAATAGCACCTACTTCATAGGGCCATTGTGAAATAAAGGAATTGATATATATGTAATAGGCTCAGTGTCACCAGTCCATAAGAAGCTCTCTCTATATGCTTAAAAGAGGAAAATCAGCAAGACTTAGTGGTCTACCTGATTGTAGAGGTCAAGAAAGAGGAGGTGTCATAGTAAGTCCAAGTTAGGAACTTAGGTGACTAGAAAGACTACTCACAATGCCATAAGAAATGTGAAAAAGTTCTCAGGAGTCAACTCTTGCTCCTTGCAAACTTATGTTTGCTAAACAACTCCATTTACATATGAAAGTTTTCATCCATAATCAAAGGGACACAGAAGACAGTCACAATATATGAGAGAGCTGTTCCTTACATGGTCCTGGCACATCCACAAACCTAGCTTTTGCCTTTCAACTCCCACCCATACTTAAACACCAGGCTTACTGGTCCTGAGTGACTTGCTGAGTGACCTGTGGTTGGATTCAATTTATTGCAGCATCATTTCTAATAGCAAAAGATGATAACCTAAACCTCCATCAGTAGGAGGCTGGTCACATTCATCTAACAGATCCTTAAGGCAGCTGAATGAAGAGAGAGGTTTTATATACGAATATGGAACTGTTCACAATGTGTACTTCTAAGAAGAAAAGAAAGGTATGTATAATAATGTTAATTACTGTTTGCTAAAAAGAAAACAAAGAGGGGGTAAATACATATATTTGTTTGAATATGCATGGAGTATCTCTGGAAGGGGTAACAAGAAACTTACTCCTTGCCTTTGAGAAAAAAAACTAGGTGGCTGGGATATAGGGATGAGAGAGATTGACTTTTCTCTGTATGTCTTTCTGTACCTTTTGAATCTTAAATCTTGTGAATCTAATACATAAAGATAATCAAAATTTCTGATAAACTAGTTTCCAGTTGGAAAGTGTAAAGGGGGAGTTAGTTAATTGAGGGAAGATGGCATAAGGAATGGGAAGATGACTGGAATGGCTCACAGGAGCTACTTGGAGATGGAGGCTCAAACTCTGGTTTTCAGGCTAAATGTCTATTGCATAAATTATTTTTTCTGTCCTCTAATTTTAAGAAAAAGGCAAATGCAAATCACTGTTTTAAGGTACCACCTAATAAAAATTCAACTGCCATTTTATTAGGTTCAGGTGAACATTTCTGTGGGAACTCAGCTGTCTGCTCTCCTGCTATCATGCTATCAGGCTGGTAAACCACTTAAGAAAAAAAGATGCCTCTGTGTTTGGAGATCTCATTCTAGTTATGGAAATAAATATGTGAACTCCTGATTATACGACGTGATGAGGCCTGTAATAGAGGGATGTGCTGGGGAACTAGTTATACCTAGTGGGAGGGGCTGGTCAGGAAGGTCTCAGACATGGAAGTAGCATTGGCACAGACCTGGAAAGATAAGTTTAGTAGGCAGAGAGCTTCTATCCAGATAAAAGAAGGGACAAGGTGAAGGAGGAAGGTGTGCAGGTATGACGGTGTATTCAAAGAGCAGCAAGTCACTCAGGGCCAGTAAGCCTGGTGTTTAAGTATGAGTGGGAGTCGAAAGGCAAAAGTTAGGTTTGTGGATGTGCAAGGACCATGTAAGGAACAGCTCTCACACATTGTGGCTGTCTTCTGTGTCCCTTTGATTATGGATGAAAACTTTCCATATGTAAATGGAGTTGTTAAGCAAACATAAGTTTGCAAGGAGCAAGAGTTGACTCCTGAGAAATAGCCGAATGTGGGACATATAGAGCATGTTCTAGAAGAGGTGAGGATATGAGAAAAGATATGACAGACAGACAGATGAACAGGGAACCTAAGGATACTAAGGATACTCGAGAGTTAACATTGGAGCCAGGCTGAGGGTAGGAACTCAGGAGATATTTTAGATAAAGGAGCCCAGAAGCACTGGGCAACTGGCTTGGCTGTTGGTCTTTGGTCTTTTATTTCTGCATCCTTTATTTCTATAGCCACTAGCCTTTGCCCCTGAGACACTGCCTTGACTTGATTGGCGTTAGCAGACTGTACCAGCACACTGGGTGCCTCTGTGTGGCTTGTACCTTAGAGCTCCTGCCTCTGGTCCAGTAGGTGATGGCTCCCATCTGCTTTATTCTATGACAGTTGCAGGAAAGGTGTGCAGAACTGGTTCAGAAGCCCAGACTAAAAAAAACCCTCAATTTTCTTAGTGATGATAGAAGTTACCCATGGGAGATTCGGGGCCCTCAGTTTGGCAGTGCCTCCTACTGCCATCACAGGCTACAGTGATCTTGTAAAAGGGTTACACAACCATGGAGGAGCTAAGGGAGCCTTCTGGCTTACCTGTCACATTAGTGCTGAGGGCTCTTTCTCTGTTCACCATTTGGTATGGCATTGCCAATATTCTTGTTTGCCTCTCTGTAGCCAAAGTTGCTTATTGCATATAGCTCATTCCATGAGAGTTTAGACTAGATAATTATATAGGCAGCTTCATTTAAAATGCTAATAACCTTACCTAAATAGAGCATATTTCTAGCACAATTGGATTGGGCAGCTCTCCAGGCTAGATCCCTTGATTCAAGTTACATGATCATTTTTTTTTTTTAATCAGCATTGGGAGAATCCTTCCCCTTCTTTGGGTAGAAAAGAGCTTCTTGTTTTTGTTCTATTTTGAAATACGTATATCCAATCAACCAGCTTATTTGGAGCCTTCTTCTGTGTGTTAGGCATTCTACTAAATGCTGAGTAGATACTAAGATAAAGTCCCCAGTAAGATCTTCAGTGAACTTACTGTCTAGTGGGTGGGAGGAAGTAGTGGAACAGATGCAAACACAAAGAAGTATTAGAAAATCTGGTCAGTACCATGATAGAACTCTGTTTGGGTATTCTGGGAGCCCAGAAAGGGTGTTCATCGCCATGGGAAGCAGGGAGCTATGGCAAGAAGTGACATCAAAGTGATGGGGAGGAGTTGACCAGGCGGGAGTGTAAGGGGCAATGGGAGCAACAGCACTGAGGTGAGGAGCAGTCAATTTGCTGTGTTTATGGAACTAAAATTCATCTGGTGTAGCCCAAGTGGCAAGGCCAGGGCTGGCAAGAAGAAGATTGGAGAGGTGGGCGGGAGCTAGATCACAGGAAACTTTTTACTGGACTTCATCCTGCAGGTGGGAGATAGAAAGCCATCCTGTTTAGGGAGACAGGTTGTGGAGAGTATTAAGGACAAGAGCCTGAGGGTCAGAATTGGAAAGGAGCTCAGCTGGATGGAAACATAGAAGGCAGACGAGAGTTGCATACATGTCTGGAGGGCCTGGGCCTGAAAAGGAAACTGCGTGAAAGTTTATATTTGGTTTTTAGGGCAAAGAGATTGAAAGAGGGGAGTCACATAATCAGCATACGTTTATGAAGATTACCCCCACAGCTGTGTGGCAAGTGATCAAAAAGGAACAGGACCAGAGAAGAGCAGGAAAACTGGTCAGAAAGCAGGCGCCCTAACCCTGGTGAGCAGTGATGAGATCCTGGAAGTGGAGGTGGCAGAATGTGGGAAGGTGGGCCACATTTAACACTTTATGCCTGTTCCCCATTCGGCTTATTTGTTTTCCCTCCTCTTAGGATTGCCCCCTGTGGGTCACTTTCTCAGTCATTTTGAGCTCAGCCTAATCAAAGACTGAGGTTATGAAGTCGATCCTAGATGGCCTTGCAGATACCACCTTCCGCACCATCACCACTGACCTCCTGTACGTGGGCTCAAATGACATTCAGTACGAAGACATCAAAGGTGACATGGCATCCAAATTAGGGTACTTCCCACAGAAATTCCCTTTAACTTCCTTTAGGGGAAGTCCCTTCCAAGAGAAGATGACTGCGGGAGACAACCCCCAGCTAGTCCCAGCAGACCAGGTGAACATTACAGAATTTTACAACAAGTCTCTCTCGTCCTTCAAGGAGAATGAGGAGAACATCCAGTGTGGGGAGAACTTCATGGACATAGAGTGTTTCATGGTCCTGAACCCCAGCCAGCAGCTGGCCATTGCAGTCCTGTCCCTCACGCTGGGCACCTTCACGGTCCTGGAGAACCTCCTGGTGCTGTGCGTCATCCTCCACTCCCGCAGCCTCCGCTGCAGGCCTTCCTACCACTTCATCGGCAGCCTGGCGGTGGCAGACCTCCTGGGGAGTGTCATTTTTGTCTACAGCTTCATTGACTTCCACGTGTTCCACCGCAAAGATAGCCGCAACGTGTTTCTGTTCAAACTGGGTGGGGTCACGGCCTCCTTCACTGCCTCCGTGGGCAGCCTGTTCCTCACAGCCATCGACAGGTACATATCCATTCACAGGCCCCTGGCCTATAAGAGGATTGTCACCAGGCCCAAGGCCGTGGTGGCGTTTTGCCTGATGTGGACCATAGCCATTGTGATCGCCGTGCTGCCTCTCCTGGGCTGGAACTGCGAGAAACTGCAATCTGTTTGCTCAGACATTTTCCCACACATTGATGAAACCTACCTGATGTTCTGGATCGGGGTCACCAGCGTACTGCTTCTGTTCATCGTGTATGCGTACATGTATATTCTCTGGAAGGCTCACAGCCACGCCGTCCGCATGATTCAGCGTGGCACCCAGAAGAGCATCATCATCCACACGTCTGAGGATGGGAAGGTACAGGTGACCCGGCCAGACCAAGCCCGCATGGACATTAGGTTAGCCAAGACCCTGGTCCTGATCCTGGTGGTGTTGATCATCTGCTGGGGCCCTCTGCTTGCAATCATGGTGTATGATGTCTTTGGGAAGATGAACAAGCTCATTAAGACGGTGTTTGCATTCTGCAGTATGCTCTGCCTGCTGAACTCCACCGTGAACCCCATCATCTATGCTCTGAGGAGTAAGGACCTGCGACACGCTTTCCGGAGCATGTTTCCCTCTTGTGAAGGCACTGCGCAGCCTCTGGATAACAGCATGGGGGACTCGGACTGCCTGCACAAACACGCAAACAATGCAGCCAGTGTTCACAGGGCCGCAGAAAGCTGCATCAAGAGCACGGTCAAGATTGCCAAGGTAACCATGTCTGTGTCCACAGACACGTCTGCCGAGGCTCTGTGAGCCTGATGCCTCCCTGGCAGCACAGGAAAAGAATTTTTTTTTTTAAGCTCAAAATCTAGAAGAGTCTATTGTCTCCTTGGTTATATTTTTTTAACTTTACCATGCTCAATGAAAAGGTGATTGTCACCATGATCACTTATCAGTTTGCTAATGTTTCCATAGTTTAGGTACTCAAACTCCATTCTCCAGGGGTTTACAGTGAAGAAAGCCTGTTGTTTAAGTGACTGAACGATCCTTCAAAGTCTCAATGAAATAGGAGGGAAACCTTTGGCTACACAATTGGAAGTCTAAGAACCCATGGAAAAATGCCATCAAATGAATAATGCCTTTGTAACCACAACTTTCACTATAATGTGAAATGTAACTGTCCGTAGTATCAGAGATGTCCATTTTTACAAGTTATAGTACTAGAGATATTTTGTAAAATGTATTATGTCCTGTGAGATGTGTATCAGTGTTTATGTGCTATTAATATTTGTTTAGTTCAGCAAAACTGAAAGGTAGACTTTTATGAGAACAATGGACAAGCAGTGGATACGTGTCAATGTGTGCACTTTTTTTCTATATTATTGCCCATGATATAACTTTAGAAATAAACCTTAATATTTCTTCAAATATCTCTATTTAATTTTGACACTGAAATAACCGTAAAGGTTTATTTTTCTGTTACCTCAACAAGAAGAATTTGAAGACTTCAAAATATTGAGCAGAATTCATTCATACTTAAAAATTTATTAGCCCTGCATTTTCATAGGAAGACACATTATCTTCTGGACTATAGCTGTTCTAATGGATTATAATCAGAATGGAAGAGAGAAAGCATATTGACTTTTTTTGAGCGACATCTCTGACTTTCTTTAGTCTTTAGCTATTACTGGATCTCTTAAGACAGCATGTGTTAATCTTAATGTATATCGTTATCACTGTGCAGTTGCTGTTTACTTGAATAGTATTGTGTTCCTATATTCCAGGTTTAAGTAGATTTCATGCCTGGGTGGCCAAACAACAGTCTTCATTTTTTTTAATTGAAAAGAAGTAGTGTCTGGATCAGTAAAATTATACTGTGTGTGAGTGTGAATATAAATGTGTGTATGTGTGTTTCTGTCCTGTAACTGTTACAGTAATGTCATAAAGTGAGAAAACTGTGACCAAGTATAAACTTTTACCACTTGCTGCACTCTTGCACATGGATTCAGTTTCTAAAATTGAGTTCTTCCTGTAATCTTGTTGATAAAAATACTGACTCCAACCATTCAAAAATTTCACCCCATCCCTCCTTAAGAGATTGGATCAAGTATTACTAAATTGACCTTTAGGTATTACACAAGACCAGTGCTTAGCAAAAAATAATGACAGGCATCCAAGGAAGGGATGTATTTGTAGTGTTATTGCCAGGAAAGGAGAGTACTTTGGTTTCTGAGCACCGAATATTGAGCAATATGTCAGTCACTAAAAGGAAGACAGTTCTACAGAAAAACAATGGTAACATTTTTCAATAGCGTGTGTAGATAGTATGCACTATATACATCACGTTAAAGTAGGACTATCACACCCAGCCCATGTGGCTAAAAAAGCTGAATCAGACAGTGGATGAGACACACAACGGCAGTGAAGAACCGATACACTTGGCATTGACGTCTAGCTATGCTGTATCTGTGCTTTGCCCACATGCCCTTGGTGACAGCTGAGCACCCAGCTCTGTCTTGGTAGGTTTGGGCTAAGGAACAAATCTCTCCTTTGCTCGTGGTTAGCAAGATACACTCAAGCATGAAGATAAACACAGCTGCTTTCTTCTTACACCCCGGTCTCATGCTCCTTAATGGCGCCATGGGTGCTTGTTGGGCCTTTTTCCAGTAAGGAATGATATTGCTGAAGAATCTACTTAACCCTGACAAATTTTAATTATAATCTCTTCTTATACAGATAAAACATGACTCCTACAAGGCCCCAAGGTTTACATAGTCTGAAGTGAAGTACAGAGCTGGCATCTATCTGGTGATTTCTAGCTCTCGAGATACCCAAGCAGCCTGATGGGGCAGTTCCCCTTCTTACGGTTCACGCTCTAAGGCAGGATGTGGCTTATGAGATACTTTGCATTGTCTGTCTGCACACCTTGAATCTGCCTGCTGGCTCCCTTACTTTACCTCTCTGTCATGTGCAGATGAAGGCTCAGGGTGCTAGAGGATTAGTAAGATCTCTTTCTAAAGACAGGAGAGATTATTTACAAGAAGAACTCACCAGGGTTTAGTTTGCATTTAAGAATTGCCAGTCTTTTGTCCTGCATCATCTTGAACATTAATCCACATGTTTCAGAGCTCACCAGGCAGTACCAATGCTCTTTTCACAGCTATGAAGAGCTAGAGAAATTCTTGTTATGGTAGAAAAATTTCACGATTCATTTTTGAAACTGCATTTGTGCGTATGCAGTGTAGATTTTATAGTGTGTTGTGCTTTCAAGATCTAAATCATATATAATAAATTAAGGGACAATGGGGCTGACAGCACTAAACTTGGTGCTTATTGATATTCTAAGAAATATCTGTGAAATATCATCACGTATGTTATACAACCTTCATTTAAAAAGGTTTAAAACTAGTTAGATTCACTTTGACACTTTTCATATCATTTCTTAACCCAAGTGACGAAAACATTGTCCCCAATGAATATACTCATTAGAATTACCATTTGTTAATATCACTCATTAATTAACCCCATAATTAGATCCATTAATTTAAATGATTTAAATTTAAGTAAGTTTTATAAGGTCTGACATCAGAGGTATCTTACTTTCCTCTGAGGATGATGTACTTGCCCTGACCATGCATTTTACCATCACACATGTTCAGAAAGGGCCAAATTCCCAACCTGCTCATTTTTTTTTTATCAGAGTCATGATGAATCAGTCCTAGAATGTTTCATTTGCACAAGTAGGGCTGCCTCCAAGAGGAACCTCTGATTTATTTTGTATGAAATATATGTGAAAGGATATGAATCTGAGAGATGCTGTAGACATCTGTCCTACACTTGAGATGATTTCCAAGCCTCTCTGGCACTTTGAGTTAAGTCTATCTGGTATTAAATGCCAAGGACCTTTTGCTGCCTAAATCCACTCTGCAGGAAATAGGCCCAACCACCAGATGAGAATTAGGCCCTGGATGAGTAGCGCTATAGTTACTGTCCTGTTGATTAATTTCTGCCATTTCATGTCCATAAAAGAGACCACCCATATCATGCACACAATTAGATTTCTCACACTCTAACTGTATATTTGTATGATATTTTAAAATCTCCTAAATGCTGGGCAATGGCTATTAACAATTAATTGTCTTGCACTGGCCTTCTGATGAAATGTTAACAATGCCTATTGTAATATAGAAAAAAACATTCTATCTACTGATTTGGGCTGAATGTATGTAAATAGGTTTCTAAAAAGTCAGATGTTTGAGCAGTGGCCTACAAATCAGTAATTTTCGGATGGGAGAGTTTCTTTACATTGCCGTGGCATCTTAAAAGCTATCTTCATGTAAATTGACTGTACTAGGCCTACTGGGGATCAGAGTTCCCAAGAAAGGAAACCTTTTCTTGTATCTGGATTCAAATTTATTTCCAATGTTTCAAGCGGGAAACATGACTCTTTATTGTCTGTAAATCTAACATTATTACTTTTCCTCTTAGAAGAATATTGTATTGTTAGATGTTTGTTGAGCTGGTAACATCGTTGCAACCACTGCAATATCTTCGTTAGTAATCTGTATAATACTTTGTATACAAGTACTGGTAAGATTGTTATTAAATGTAGCTTCAGTCATTAAATTACTATAGCAAAGTAGTACTTCTTCTGTAATATTTACAATGTATTAAGCCCACAGTATATTTTATTTCAATGTAATTAAACTGTTAACTTATTCAAAGAGAAAACATCTCATCATGTCTATTGTCCAAAGTTACCTGGAATCAAATAAAAATTCTAGATTACCATGAAGAACATAAAATGCCTTTGAACTCTGCCTTATTTCACAGTCTG